GGGAGGCGGAGGTTGCAGTGAGCGAAGATTGCACCACCACACTCCAGCCTGGGCAACAAGAAGGAAACTACGTCTCAAAAAAAAAAAAAAAAAAAAAAAAAAAAAAAAAAAAAAAAGCAGAGCTCCTCAAAGCGGAAGTTTCCCTAGTTGCTACCTTTCGCTCCATGTACAGCCTATTCTTTAACTGTGACAAACGGCCACAGCCAGCTCCACAACCGGCTTGAGCCAAGTATTGAGCCTGAGGAAAGAAAGATTTTATATTTCAGCTTTAATAAACAACTGGGACATCTGTTACAATTCTATTTTCCTCACTAGGCTGGGTATGGTTTCTCTTGGTTGCAGGTTTCCCCCCACCCCCCGCCTTTCTGTGTACTAAGCCTACCATAACACACATGTCTGCTTGTGTGTTATCCCATTCGACGTGAAGGCTTCAGGGCAGAGACTGCTTCCTTTATTATCCATTTCTAATGTTAGAAGAGGGTCTAACACAGAGCAGGTGCTATTTGTCTATTGAAGGAAAGAATGAATACATCCATTAATCAATGTAGAATGGCGGGAAAAGACACAATTTGGGAAGGAGACTTTACTCTTTAACTTCTGGACCCATGTGAATGAGGAGTCCAGGTCATCCATCGTTAAAGGCATTTAGGTATTTTATTTCAAGTATTTTTCCCCTTTTCTGGTGACATACTACAATTCAGGACTAAATCTCAAATTTATTCTTGATATTGATAGCATTGATATTGCACACAAATCCCACGGTTACCGTCCAGCACTAGTGATCTTGTCCTATTTCCACCTGCAGCTTTTTGAATCTAAGTACACATCGCATTTCAAAACTCCCACGTTAAAGAAAGGCATCAGTTCAAGTTACTTTCTCATTTTCTGTCTTCGACTTTTTTCTGCTTCCCCCAAGAATATCTGAGAGTTACTTTTCTCGAAAGTTCTTTTGTAGTGTTCCAGATAGGAATCATCCTGTAATATTCCAAATGCAGCGTGTGGTGTGCATGTTGAATACATAAAAATGACGAGGTTAGGAACAATATCGCTGACGGTCGCGGTGTCCCGTTTTAATTTAGAGGGCGCCAGCAACACGTCAGTGAGGGAGATTCAGAAGCCGCCGGGCACCTCACCCCGGGCCGGGAATCCCTAAGAGCTCGGTTTTCTCGGCGGCTTCTTGAGGATGAGGCATTTCTAGGTTTTCTCCTCCTCGAGCAAATCACGGTCTGCGCCTTCCGCGGCTCTGGGAACAGGTGAGCCGTGCGGCGGCGCCCGCGGGACGCGCTCAGGTGCCGGTCCCCGCCCGCCGGCCCCTCCCTGCAGCACGCGGTCCGGGCCCAGGTGCCGGGGCCCAGGTGCCGGCGCCCAGGTGCGCGGGGCACGGGGCTGCAGCTCCGCTCGGCATCCGACAGCGGGCGCCGCTGCAGCAGCTCGCGGGCCGCGGAGCTGAACGGCTTCGCGAGTTGGGGCAGCTCCTCGCGCTCGGCCCTGCTCGGCGGCGAGAGCTCCGCCTGGGCGCCGCGTTCCTACAGCCGCCGGAGCCGCCAGGCGCCGAGGGAACGGACAGACCTCCGCGCACCCTTGCCGACCGGGGCGGGCAGAGGCGGGCAAGCGGCGAACGCCTGGGAGCGCGGAGAGCCAGGCCAGCCCGGAGCGCGCCGGGGACACCCTGTGCGCCCCGAGTCCCGGCACCATGCGACCCGCCGCGCGTCCTCGCGGGCCCGGGGCTTCGCTCTTCGCTCGCTGAGCCCCTGCGCTCGCCACCACGGAAACTCGGAAAGAGGAGGCGAGGCTGTGGGGAGCGGCGCGGAGACGGACTAGACTTCCCCTCCGCCCCCAAGAGGCTGCCGGTCCCCGGTTCCCTGGGCTTCTCCAGCTTTATCATGAACCTGGCGCAAGGTTGGCTTTAGGAAAAATTCTGGAGCCAGAGGGAGAGTCAAGG